CTTGTTCTCTTTATGCAAAATAATTAAGCACCTTCTTCGATGATTACCGTTTTCTTAATACAAAATAGCAGAAACTTCTCCCAGAGGTCTTTTAAGACACAGGTGGTTTAACTTCTACTGACTCTATTTATATTCTTTTTTGTTTGTTTCTTTTTTCCTTTCATAAGCTTTGGGAAGCATAATAACCAATCATTCCATATTCATTCATATTACTGCAAAATTACTTTGAAGATTGTCAGAATGATGTTCTATTTGTCCAAGAATCTTTCGGAGTAGGGCAGGTCATAGTACCTCCTGTCTGTGGGAGGCAGAACGGAGTTTTGCTGTGGTTCCAGATTTCCAGGGATTCACAGACCTGGCTTCAATTGTCTTTGCAATTTATTATCCCTGCGACTCTAGCTAAATGACTTAACCTCTGTGCCCACCTCACCGTGCCTGGCACAGAGTAAAGATGTGGGAGCAGAGAGACAGGATCCGGGCTCATTCCCCAGCTTTGCTCCTGTGTGGTCTTGGGCAAGTCCCTTCACCTCGTTGGGCCTAACTCTGCCCAGCTGTAAAATGGATGAGACCGCCCCCCCCCCCGCCCCGCCAGGAACTCCGAGGTTTCTTCTGGCTCTGACGTTCTGGGCTCTGTGCCTACCTCCCAGCTGTGAAGAATGGGCACTAAGGCGATGTCTCGCTCACAAAACCATTTTTGTTGAAAACGATAAATCCCAGGTAGGGATTTACGGGGGATATCGGGTGAGGCCTGGACGGCCGTGTGGGGAATAAGATGCGCGGCTATTTCTAGGCAGGGGATGGGCGTGGCGGGCGGCGGGCCGGGTGTGCTGGCAGCGCAGCATCCCTGCGGGCGGGGAGGGCGTCTGCAGATGAGCTCGGAGGCCGAGGCCCGGGAGGACCGCGGATGCAGCGGCTGCGCACTGGTACGACCAGCCGGCCGATTTGCGTGTCTCCGCCCCTACAACGAGCTGGTTGGGGGGCTGTTCTGGTGCCGCGCGCCGATTGGATGAGAGGCCCGCCGCTCAGGCCCTGGAGCGGACGGTTCCTACTGCGGCTGGGCACCGGCTCCGCTCCCGCGTCTGCCCGCGCTCCAGCTGCGCCTGGCCCGGCCCCGGCCCGGCTCGGCGTGGCCCCGGCCTCCAAGCGAAGGCGCCGCTGCCGCTGGGCCGCTCCCAGGGCCATGAGGAAGCGGCGGCAGCCACTGCGGCCCGCGTCAAGGTGACCGGCCGGGACTGCGGCGGCGGGGAGAGCGGCGGTGAGAGGCGCGGCCGACGGGGCGGGGCGGGGGACTGATTTTTATGAGCCCCTTTGCCTTGCAGGACTTCTCCAGACAGGTTATGTTACCTGCAGAGGCTGCCCTGAAGCTCCCTGTGGCCTGGAGACTATGTACAAGAGGAATGGTCTGATGGCTAGCGTGTTGGTCACCTCTGCCACTCCACAGGTACTGAGGCTGCAAGAATCGGGACAGTGGGTCAGTTGGCACCATCTTTCCCTGCTCTCCACAGGGCAGCAGCAGCTCGGACTCTCTGGAGGGCCAGAGCTGCGACTATGCCAGCAAGAGCTATGATGCCGTTGTCTTCGATGTCTTGAAAGTGACCCCAGAGGAGTTTGCTGTAAGTGAAACAGGGCTGGTGTGGGTGGCTGGTATTTTCTAAAATTGATTCTCTTTTGTTGCAGAGCCAGATTACATTAATGGATATACCTGTGTTTAAAGCTATCCAGCCGGAGGTCTGTACTTTGTCTTTCTACTCTTCTATTCAATCACTGTTGAAATTCATTCTGTGCTTCCTAGGAACTAGCCAGCTGTGGATGGAGTAAGAAGGAGAAACACAGTCTTGCCCCTAACGTTGTGGCCTTTACCCGGAGGTTTAACCAGGTAAGCAACACCCCTTGCATGTGCCTATCCAGATGTGTGTATGTGTGTGTATTTGACTCTACAGGTCAGTTTTTGGGTTGTACGAGAAATTCTAACAGCACAGACTTTAAAAATAAGGGCAGAAATCCTCAGCCATTTTGTGAAAATAGCCAAGGTAAGCTTTTTATTATTATTTTTCCTTCCTTTGCAAAATAATCTATTCCATATCTTTTTTTCAGAAACTTCTAGAACTCAACAACCTTCATTCTCTCATGTCTGTGGTATCAGCATTACAAAGTGCTCCCATCTTCAGGCTGACAAAAACCTGGGCTGTAAGTTAATCTCCCTAAGTCTATCTAATTTTACTTATTTTGCTATATTTTCTTCTCATTCTAGCTTTTAAATCGAAAAGACAAGACTACCTTTGAGAAATTGGACTACCTGATGTCGAAAGAAGATAATTACAAGCGGACACGGGAATATATCCGAAGCCTGAAGATGGTTCCAAGTATTCCCTATCTAGGTAGGAGTTTGAATTGGCTTATTTTTTTTTAACTTCCATCATGAAATATCTTCTTTAATTTTAGGAATCTATCTTCTGGATTTAATCTACATTGATTCTGCATATCCTGCCTCAGGCAGTATCATGGAAAATGAACAAAGATCCAATCAGATGAACAATATTCTTCGAATAATTGCTGATTTACAAGTTTCCTGCAGCTATGGTTAGTACCCTTGTTGTTAGAATTGTGAAATCTAAAGTTTCTGGATGTGGTCCACCTTTTGCAGATCACCTCACCACCCTGCCCCATGTGCAGAAGTACCTGAAGTCCGTACGCTACATTGAAGAGCTCCAGAAGTTTGTGGAAGACGACAACTACAAGTAAGTCCCCACGTATTCCTGTGTCAGGCCTCCCATCTGATCTTATGAAAATCTTTGTTTTCAGACTGTCGCTCAGAATCGAACCAGGAAGCAGCTCTCCAAGACTAGTCTCTTCCAAGGAAGATCTTGCAGGTATCGTAGCTACCTCGAGTGGGAGCAAACCCCCCCGTTGTTGCTCTCTCTGCTCTGTTTGCAGGTCCCTCTGCTGGCTCCGGTTCTGCGAGGTTCAGCCGGAGGCCCACCTGTCCTGACACATCTGTTGCTGGCAGCCTCCCCACACCTCCAGTCCCCAGACACAGGAAGAGCCACAGCCTAGGCAACAAGTGGGTGACTGAGCAAGCCCTCCCGCCGGGCTCTTTGCCTTCTTTCTTCCTTTCCATTTTCCAGTATGATGTGTCAGTTGAGTGTAGTTGAGAGTAAAAGTGCGACATTCCCATCGGAGAAAGCAAGGCACCTACTGGACGACAGTGTCCTAGAGTCCCGCAGCCCCCGAAGGGGCCTGGCTCTGACCTCCTCCTCTGCTGTCACCAATGGACTCTCCCTAGGTAAGCGTCTCCGGCCTGCACATGATAGGCTGGTTGTGCTCATTGACCTGTGTTCCTTTTCCAGGCAGTAGTGAGAGCTCAGAGTTTAGTGAAGAGATGTCTTCAGGGCTGGAAAGGTGAGTGTGGCCTCAGCATGGCCTCCCTCCCATGCTAAAATTTAACCCTTTTCCTCTGAAGCAGGGGACGTCTCTATGCCACCCTGGGGCCCAACTGGCGGGTTCCAGTTAGGAATTCTCCCAGAACCCGGAGCTGTGTCTACAGGTATTCATGTGTTCATGTGTTCATTTGTTTGAAGGGCGATGTCTGACTGGTAGTCTCTCCTCAGCCCCACCGGCCCGTGCATCTGTTCTCTGGGGAACTCCGCAGCTGTGCCCACCATGGAGGGGCCTCTGAGAAGAAAAACCCTGCTCAAGGAAGGGCGGAAGCCTGCGGTAAGTACAGACCCACATCCACCGGGGCAGCAGTGGCATCACTCAGCCTCCCCTTCCTCTGTAGCTGTCCTCGTGGACCAGGTACTGGGTCATACTCTCAGGATCCACCCTCCTGTACTACGGAGCCAAGTCCTTGCGGGGCACAGACAGAAAACACGTAAGTCCCTTGAAAGGACTCTAGTGCTGGGATCCTCCAGTATAAATCCACACCTGGCAAAAAGGTTTCCATCGTGGGCTGGATGGTGCAGCTGCCCGATGACCCCGAGCACCCAGATATCTTCCAGCTGAACAACCCTGACAAAGGTAGGCAGCAGGCCAGAGCTGGCGCCTGCAGCTCTTCTTAACTCATGGTTTCTCTACCCATCAGGCAATGTTTACAAGTTTCAGACTGGTTCCCGATTTCATGCAATACTGTGGCACAAGCATTTGGATGATGCATGTAAAAGCAACAGGCCTCAGGTAAAGTCATCAAAATCCTGCTTGTCACCTGAAATATCCTCTCCCACCCTTGGAACTAAGGGTCTTTAGAAAACAGGGTTCCCTTCTTCTTTCAGAGCCCATTAGCCACACTCTCAGATACCCTCTTCTGATCAGCATCTTCCCTTGAGACAAGGCACCCCCTTGCTCAGCTTAGAACTAAGCCCAGCTCCAGACCAGAACTTTGAATCTGGTTCCTGTGTCTTTCCCACAATAGGAAATGCCACAGAAACACCCACTGGGGGATGATTATGAGCAGCTGTGATATCACCCCAGGATCAGGTTCTAGCATCTATTTAGGTCATCCCTGCCAAGAGCTGACTTCATGGGAATACTCCAGACTCACTAAAGGGCCTCCCTGCCCCACAACCCTTGGGAATAATGCGGCTAGCTAACTTACTGACAGCCAGCCATGGACCACGCAAAGCTGCTGGTGAAAGGGGGTCCCTAGCTTCTCAGTGTGTTTGAGCCAGCAGGATCTGTCTTGACATAGGCCCTCTCTGGCCTGGCTCATGGTATGGCCCCCTCCCCTGGTCGCCCCCAGCCGTCCCACGAAGGGTGTTATGCGAAATGTTTCCCATGCAGGAATTGGCTGAATTCTCTCAACATCCCTGTGAGGTAGATTCTCTTACTGTCTCCGTTTTATGCTGAGGGTCCTGAGGCTCAGAAAGGGGCAGACACACATTTAAGGTCCCACATTAGTGAGCAGTGGAGCTGGGATTGAACCCAGGTCTGCCTGACTCCCCCGATTGTCTGCTTGTTGCCCCTGAGCCCTCCTGCCTCTCCTGCCTCCACTTCCCTGGTAACCCCTGCAGCTGAGCAAAAGACTGGAAGCACATCCCCAGCTGTCAAGGCTTATGAGAGAAATGGCTACCTGAGCCCTCAGCAGCAGATGGGGGCGGGCTGAAGCCTCCTGCTCCCTGGGGGTCAGGTGGGCAGCACTGATGCTCCTGTCCCTAAGTGTCCATGTGTGTTTTCCCCAGGGATCAGCCAGAGGAGGAGCGGGGGAAGCAGGAGTCCTCTCCTAGCCCATCTTGGGAGGGCTAGGCGCATGGCATAGAGGGTGGCGCTTCAAGGAGGACAGTTAGGCGTAGTGCCTGGGAGTAGACTCAGCAGGCCCCTTGCAGGCAGCAGCTCTGAAGTCTGGGGGACCTCAGCAAAGGCAAGTTCATACCAGGCATTTGGGTCCAGGAGGATGGGGACTTCATGGTGCCACGTGGCACAGTCACAGACTTCCTGGTCCCTCCAAGTGGTTCTGGAAGCTGAAGGGAGGTCTCTAGTGACAGTGACAGGTCCTAGGGCTCTGTGCTCAGCTCGGTCTGTAACACAGATGAGGACAAATACAAGAAGCTGATTGCAATTACAGATGATAAGTTAGAAAGCAGAATTAGCAAGTTCTCAGAATTAGTCCTCGACCAACTAAAACAGGACAAGACCAATACAAGAATAAACATGAGGTGCCACAGGGAGGTTCCAAATAGATTGCACTTGATTCCCTTGACTCACCCATCTGACTTCGGGGAATTTGTCATAGGGATGTGTACACACATGTGCTCAAAGATGTGTTTAAGAATGTTCACTGCAGCATTGTTCTTGATAGGAACCAAAACCCTGGAAGCCTCTGTGACCCTTAGGGGGACCCTATTGTGTGACACTTGATAGTTATTAGAAAGAGGCAGATCAGGGCAAAAACATTTGGAAAGGATGATCTCATCTGTATAAAAGTTCTAAGATGATACACAAGAAATGGTAATTCTGTAGCTTCTAGAGAGCTTTATGTATAGTTTGTACACTGAATAAATGTAATTGGCCATCCGTATGACAGGAAGACAAGGGTTTTGGTCGGCAGCCATCTCAAGGTGATCCATTGAGACAAGGTGCCAAGACCTGAACAAGGCTGCCGCCGCCCCAGCTTGCATTAAGAGAGGAAGAGCATCCTGGCCTCCTCCATACTGGTCACACCATGTGTGTCTGGGGTCCCTCAGTAGCTCTGAGGGCCGCTCTCTTAAGAGCATAGCACACTGAAGCTCCCCTACCACACACAGGAAGCCGGAGCAGCTCCAGGTCCAACAGGAACTGACAGCCACGAGGTGGACCACCTGGAGGGCGGTGCGGGGAAGGAGGCAGGGCCCTGTGCCTGAAGCCTGGGCACCATGGTGGCCCCAGTCAGGAGCAACAGTGGTAGCCCTGAGTAAAACCCATTGTCCCTCTTTGGAGGAGCGGCCAGAGGATGACAGCAGCCCCAGCAGGCAGCAGTGCCTGGGCAGGCTGATCCAGCAGAGCACTAATGGGTCAGTTTCATGTATTGGCAGATGTGGTGTAGCATGGCAAGGCTACAAGTTTTAAGGATTTTTGTCTGATTTTCAGACCTGGAGGAGGGGATTTTTCTTCCTACTTTCCCCCTTTTTTATTTCTAATTTACTTTCAACCAAATATTCCCACTATGTGCTATATGTAATAATAAAAAGTTGACAACAACTGAAATATTCAACAGCAGAGGATGATTTAAGTGAATCACAGTACATCCGTGTGATGGAATGCCAGGAGGGTGTAAGAAAGAGTGTGACAGAAATGCATCTATTCACAAGGAAACATCGCAGTGACTAGAGTGATTTTCTGTTCTGTGGAACTGCATGTCCTAAACTTGTTTTTATTAACACTGAATACACTTAAACCTTATCTATAACATATGTATAGGTATAAACAACAGCAATAAAACACCTTATTGCCACCATGAGCCTAACAGCAGAGCCACCAGGGCCTTGGAATGCTGTCCCTCACCATGGCCTCTTCCTAATTCGGTTTCTCTCCCTCCCACCTGTGCCCCAGCACCACTCTCCTGATTTGTTTGCTGATTATTCCTTTAGAATTGCAGGTCACGTACTTGATTCCTTCATGTGTTGTCTGGGGTGCATTTTTAAACTTTCTTATAAATAGAACCATAAAGATGCATTTTCTTGTGTCTTGCTTTTCTCCTGTAACATGTTCCTAGGATTCATCTGTGTTACCACATGTAGCAGTCATTCATTTATTTTTACTCATTTTGTTTTTATTAGTTCTTCTGTTGGACATCCCAGGACTGATTTTCCGCTTTTTTGCTATAGTGAACAGTACTGCTAATGACCATTCTTATAACTGTCTCCTGGTACATGGAGATGCATTTTTTTCCTAATTCATAGTTTGACCAAACTGACACCAAAATGGATTTTTTTAAATGAAATTATTTCTAATCAAATCCTCCCACAGCAGTGCTGAGGGAGGAGGTCTGGGGCTGAGGACCTGTTGGCAGCTTTTGGGGGTGGCAGAAACACTCTGACCTTGGGGCTAGTGGTCCCGCCAGTAAAGGGGTCTAGGATCTTGTCCTGAGGGCAGAGCTGTGGGAAGGTCTTGGGGTTTCTGATATCCCTGAACTGACTCTTTCTCCCATGCTTCCCTTTGCCAACTCCAGCCACCCACCCTCTGCACACACCTCAGGCCTTCAGGATTTGTCTCTCTGCCCCAAGCGCAGTTTGATTTTCACTGAAGGAGATAGGTTAAGAGCATGGGCTCTGGGTTCTTAGCCCTGCTGCTTACTTGCTGTGTACTGAACCTCCCTAAGCCTCAGTTTCCTGTCTTTGTAATGAGGACGATCCCAGTGCCTGCCCCAGGGGTTGAAGTGAGGACTCAAGAACGCAGTGCATGCGGTGGATTCAGAGCAGTGCCTGGCACGCAGCTGCCACTTCACATGGGGTGGCTATTGTTATTGCCATACCCTCTCCCTACCCAACCTGCTCATTCCCAGACTCACGGGGAAAGGCCTGTCCCTTCCCCTAGGGACCACCACCCCTTGTCCTTCTCTGAGGTCGGAACTTTAACAAGAGGCTGAGCTTTCTCTTCTAGGTACCTGCAAACCTTATGTCATTTGAGTAAGTCTCTGCAGGACGTGGCATGACTTCAGAGGCTTCTGGGAACCCAGGCTGGGCCTGGTGGTGAAGAGCAGTCCTGGGCACAGGCTGTGAGCCAGGGTGCTGGGAAACTCACAGCTGGACTCAGGGGACACGGCCTGTGGCCTCACCATCCCAGAGGGCTTCACCAGTGTGGGATCCACCTGTCAGTCCCCAGCGACTCTCATGACACTCATTCTGCAGCACCGCCTCTTGGGGCAGTGGTCAGACCCCACACGCCCTCTCTGGGCCCACCACCTGCATCTGCGACTAGAGAGCACCCGGCCCACGTTGGGTTCTCAGTGCTTTCTACTGCACAGAGTGGACAGCGCTAACTAACCTGTGAGAGGGGCCCGAGAGAAGGAACAGCTGTGGAACAGGCTTTTTACACCCCAAGTGCATGGGGTTGCTCGCCCACAGGGCTGCCTCAGATTTTGTACAACCCCGAAGCGTCCTCTGCGTGTGCGTGCTGTACGTGTGTGTGTGTGTGTGAGCGAGTGTGAACTCTTCAAGAAACATGCATTTTGGCACAAGACTCGTGACATCACACACTTCATTCGCTTTGAGGCCCTGCTTTAACCTTAAGTTATAGCCCTGTCCACCGAGGAAGGTCAGGGTGAGAGCCTAGATTCCTCCTGTGTCAAGGGTCCCTCGCATTCTTTTACTGTAAACAAACAATGCCTTAAATTGTGTCTTGTTTTCTGTTCCTATGGGTGCTATTCATCTGGAAGGCCTGCTTCCAGGCCTCTTTGCTGTCAGCCCTTCTGAGACAGGACCTGGCTTCAGGACTGTGGACTGGGCTGCTGGCCTGCTTGCTTCCTCCCTTCCCCATTCCTAGCAGGGCCTGAGGCCCTCCTCTTCTCGCCCTTCCCACCATGCCAGAATGGGAAGTTGTGACGTTGCAGCTCCAACCGACGTGCTCATAGTGATCAGCTGTGCAGGAGCCATGAGGCACCAACCTCTCCCCGCAGGGCAAAGCCTGTGCCCCCATCATCTCACTCCTTTGCCTGCACTGCCAGGGTGGGGCCCACCAAGATTCCTGATCATGACGGGAAGCTGAGTGACCCTGAGGCCTTAAGCTTCCCCAGTCTTGGCCCCAAATGCAGTCACCAGCAAGTTTTCCATTTTCCAAGTCCAAGGGCACAATTGTTGATGACCGTGTGACAATAGAGCGAAGCCCCGGGGAGTGAACGGTCCAACCTCTGCATTCAGTTAGGAGCTCTTCACATGAATCACATCCTTATCTGTCACCTTGTGTCACATTTTAAAGTGACTTTTATTTTGCACAAATAATTTTTATTCAGAATAATAAATCACTCTTTATCATAGTATCTTCTCTTCCCTCTTCCCCTTTAGTTTGGATAGCCTAACTCTGAGAAGTTAACCCTTAAACAGTTTTCTGGAAGAGACTGAATTTCTGGGTCCTTGCAGCTGTGATGGTTTCAGAGCTCAGACTGATCAGGCATCAAGCTACCCTCAAGAGTTTCTGGGCTGGATGTTTCAGAACAACATCTACACCAGTAAAGTGTAATAGGTCAGTTTCAAAACGACCAAAAGACCCACCACTGTATTTTGACCAAATAATGACAACTTCTTTAGAAATTTGAATGGCTTGGTGAGGAAAGTAGTTGTCACCAGGGCCTCATTTTGTAGTTGAGCCTTACAATGCTTAGTAGTTCATCTTCTTTTTGAGCAAAGACTAGAATACTTTCCTCCTAAGAGAAACTCCCAGGTGATAAAAGTTGATGCCATCAAACCTTGACACCGGGTGCTCTGCACACCCACGCGGATGTTGCACCTCATTCTCCCGATGACTATTCAAATCAGCATCTAGAGGCTGAATGACAATGCCAAACACTCCACCTCTGATCAGAACCATGCAGTGTTAACACTTTAACCTACATTGAATCTGATTCTACCTGTTAACTTTTAAAAAGTCGTAAGTTTGGATGAAAGTGCAAGATGTGGAACATCAACTACCTATTTTCCTTGGGTTTTTCCACTCTGCAAACTGTCCTGGTTTTTCACACCAATGAAGTATTATAGATGCCAATCCAAAACCTCAGAATTTCAGGCACCACAAAAACAGGTAATTTTCTATCCCTTATAAGTTTGTCTTTTCTTTCAGAAACATCTCTTAGCCTAATTTGAAATAGCACAATCACAATTCAAAATGTTTAGTCTTCTCACTAATTGAGTCTGCTTCCACGTCCTCTCCCAGGAACATTCTTAGCTCGGACTCTTGAAGAATCTCTTTAGATTTTGTTGGCAAAAGCCTTATAGAAGCAGTAAGAGGCTTGACCACGCCGGAAGAGTCCTGGAGCTAAAGCTGGAAGACACTCAGCTCTCTAAGCAGGGGCTCGGCCAAACATGGGAGTTAAGTGCTGCTTGTCTTCCCAGTGTTGGTTTGAACCCTGTGAGCCTGAGACAGAGAGGGCCAGGCACCAACCACAAGGCGGGAAAGTCCATGGGTAGACCCTCCCCCTGGAGGGAAGCATTTCTAGTTTTTGCTCCTTGACTGTCCAGAGTGTACAAATGTTCATAACGCCATTGAAGGGATTATTTCTTGCATGCATATGCTGAATTTTTTTAAGCAAATGGATCATGGCACCCCAAAATGAAAGTTATAGAAAGCTGTCTACAACTGTGGAGTTGGTAGCTGGTAACATTGTTGTCTCAAGAACAACTCACCTCTCTCCCTAGGACTAATTTTTGTCTCTCTCAGTTGAACATGTTTTGTCATTCAAGATCAGTCAGGTGCATTCTGGCAACTGACATACTTGATGGAGGATTGATTCGGTAGAGAGCAGTAGAAATCTTGTTCTAACTGTGCCTGGTGAGAGACTTTGGCCCCCTCCCTCCCTATAAGGCTGTGGAACCTGAGGAAGTAGATACTTGAAGAGATTCTGTTTAGGAAGAAACTCACTCTCTTTTGCCAGTTGAATTTATAGAGCATTTTTTTTCTTACCAAGATGGCCAGTATCATTTTACCCCCACCTCCCAAGCCCCAAGAGGTGTACCTTTTCAGATGCCATTTTACAGGCGGAAATGCTCCATGAAACAGGAAGCCACTTGCAAGCAACATCTGCTCTGTTCCTCAGGTGGGGCCCAGAGCCCTTCCCCGAGACTGCTGATGTCTGTAACCACTGGGGAGCACTGCCAAAAATACAGCTTTCTGGTTTGTGAGCCCATAAATGACTTAAATCAGCTTTACATCATTTTTACATATCAAGTGGTTTCATGTTAAAAAACAAACTCCTAGTCCTTTAGAAATAACAGATTCTCTGCACAAAACCACCCATTCATTCATTTATTCATTCACAGCACTAGCAAGTGCTGCCTATGCTGAGAACAAGTCAGATCTGATCCCTGCCCTCATGGACCTGACCACTCAACAAACAGTCCCCACCACACCTATCTCCTTAGGCAAGACTTTGCCTCTCTCCTAGTCCTGAGTATAAATCCTGTGCATAGATTCCTCTAGAAAGGCATCAAAAGGCTCAACAGACTGAATGGCCTCTTGGTCTGCGAAAATTCAGTTGCAATGAGGATGAAGTCACTATCCTAGAGGCTGCTTGGCCCAGAAGAGCCAGGCACAGAGCTGCAGTTGGGCACGCCAAGGATTCCAAAGGTGGAATGAGAGAGTAGGGTCAAACTGTCACAGTATCTGCTCCATAGGTTTCTGTTTTTAATTTCAATGTTAAATACAACTACAATATGAGCGAGAACTGCATTTTCTTGGGTGTTGAGAACTTGTACCATGGACTTCAGACCGCCTTGCAGCCGTATGCTGCACAAGCGTGTACACCCCCTGGGCAGCCTCAAAACCCCGCTTACAGCAGCAACACAGGAGATCATCTGTCCATTTTAGAACCATTAATCTCTTTATCCATTGCTGAACGACTGTGACTATTCAGTAACGAAGTAATAGTAATTAATTAGTATGGTATAATCTTTAATAAATTTCGTGCCAAAATGCATGGTTTTCCACTTAGCATTCAAAATGTTGCATAGAGAGTAGTTTTCAATTTCTTATGTACTCTTCGAAGTAAGTTGAAAATCAGTTTCTACATTTTAATTCGTTTCCTGTTAAATCTGTTGCACTCTCCTGGGCTGTCTTTTTCTCCAGCAGACCCCTGCATGCAGTTGTGTAAGGACTTTCTCTAATTCTTGTGAATCGTCTCACCCGCAGTAACCACTGAACGTCAATCAGCCCTCCATGGGGTTCTTTCGATTTTTGGTGAAGTATTTTGTTACCTCAGTCTTGTATCAAGTTGCTGTATTTTTCAGCTTGTTACATTGATAATAATTATTTCACTAATTAAATACTTTAATGTACAAACATCTTTGTTTACTTTGAAATTAAATGTGTTTTCCAATGAATGTTGCTCAGTTTATTAAAGTCACACACATTC